TTCCCTAGAATCAGAGACTAGCCAGGCTGAGAGTTCCTCCAAGAGGCACATGAAATGGGCCAGTGCCAAGTGAAACCAGCTGATTGTAGATCTAATGCCATTCCCTAAATCGGGGATGGTGGCTTAATCTGAGGGGCTAGGGTTCTGAGTTTTGTGTTACTGAGATCCAGGACGAAGGCACAGATATGTTGACCTAGGATATCAAGCTGAGTCCTGATGTGGACTGGGGATGACAGATGGAAGAAGGGTAAGGGATCAGGCAGGATGAGGTGGGAAGGGTGTATGGGCCTAGGGCTGGGTGAGGTGAGAGGATCAAGGCGAGAGCGAGTGGACGGGCAATGGGCATCAAAACGGGTTGGGTGCTGGCAGGGCAAGGCAGTGATGGGGTTAGGGGTTCCCTGGTTTGTGGCGTTAGGAATGACTTGGGTAACAGGGATGAAGGGGAGAAGGTGAGATAGAGAGGGACGACGTGTAAGGGGCCCAGGACCCGAAATGAAGTGGAAGAATATGGGCCCGGGGCTGGGGGTGGGCGGGGTCGGGTGTGTCAGAGGTCCTGAGCCTACTTATGCATGATCAAATGCCCACCGTGCCAATGCAGTCAGTCAGGCTGGGCGGCGGAGCCTTGGGTTTCGCTTTCCCGAAGAGTCGGTTCATCTTGAGCAGCCGCGAAGAAACCCAAACACTAGAGCAAAACCAGAAACGGAAGCAGAGTCACTCCCGCCTCGACTTCCGGCCCCTCCGTGCGCAAGCGCAATATGCCTCCTGGCGTTTCCCGATTCTTTTTCCGGATTTTCAGCCGGGTCTTCCGGGGATGGAGAGCAAAAGGACTTGGTGCTCTCGGAGAGAGCCTGCAGGGGGCGGGGTGTTGGTAGAAGGAGTGGGAGGGGTTTTACTGTAGCAAGGCGGGGCCTCAGTTGAGTGGGTGGGGCCTGGAGGCAACTAACGCGGCATAGGGCGAGGGCGGGGCCGGCAGGCCGGGGCGGGGCTGGGAAGTAGTCGGGCGGGGTTGTGAGACGCCGCGCTCAGCTTCCATCGCTGGGCGGTCAACAAGTGCGGGCCTGGCTCAGCGCGGGGGGGCGCGGAGACCGCGAGGCGACCGGGAGCGGCTGGGTTCCCGGCTGCGCGCCCTTCGGCCAGGCCGGGAGCCGCGCCAGTCGGAGCCCCCGGCCCAGCGTGGTCCGCCTCCCTCTGGGCGTCCACCTGCCCGGAGTACTGCCAGCGGGCATGACCGACCCACCAGGGGCGCCGCCGCCGGCGCTCGCAGGCCGCGGATGAAGAAGAAAACCCGGCGCCGCTCGACCCGGAGCGAGGAGTTGACCCGGAGCGAGGAGTTGACCCTGAGTGAGGAAGCGACCTGGAGTGAAGAGGCGACCCAGAGTGAGGAGGCGACCCAGGGCGAAGAGATGAATCGGAGCCAGGAGGTGACCCGGGACGAGGAGTCGACCCGGAGCGAGGAGGTGACCAGGGAGGAAATGGCGGCAGCTGGGCTCACCGTGACTGTCACCCACAGTGAGTGTCGGGCGCCAGGTGGGCTCCATGCACATATTCGTCAAATGCTTTTCTTTCTCCCCAGGCAATGAGAAGCACGACCTTCATGTTACCTCCCAGCAGGGCAGCAGTGAACCAGTTGTCCAAGACCTGGCCCAGGTTGTTGAAGAGGTCATAGGGGTTCCACAGTCTTTTCAGAAACTCATATTTAAGGGTAAGCATTTCTTTTTCTTTCTTTCTTTTTCTTACAACTTGGCCTACCTTTCTCCTCTTTTTAGGAAAATCTCTGAAGGAAATGGAAACACCGTTGTCAGCACTTGGAATACAAGATGGTTGCCGGGTCATGTTAATTGGGAAAAAGGTAAATTGCTTTTTCCATCAGAAATCCTCAGATATTGGCTTTATTTTCTTCTTAAACATTTTAGAACAGTCCACAGGAAGAGGTTGAACTAAAGAAGTTGAAACATTTGGAGAAGTCTGTGGAGAAGATAGCTGACCAGCTGGAAGAGTTGAATAAAGAGCTTACTGGAATCCAGCAGGTAACTCTCTTCATGGACCTTAACTTTCTGCCAACCCTTGCAATAATGCATTATTTCCCCGCAGGGTTTTCTGCCCAAGGATTTGCAAGCTGAAGCTCTCTGCAAACTTGATAGGAGAGTAAAAGCCACAATAGAGCAGTTTATGAAGATCTTGGAGGAGATTGACACACTGGTAAGTAAATATTCAGCTGAGAAGAACTAGTTCTAACTTGTATTATCAACTTACTCTTCCATAGATCCTGCCAGAAAATTTCAAAGACAGTAGATTGAAAAGGAAAGGCTTGGTAAAAAAGGTTCAGGTGAGTTGTGTAATAGTGCACGACAAGGTGTATGGGCCCTTACTGCCCCGTGTGTATTTTCTAGGCATTCCTAGCCGAGTGTGACACAGTGGAGCAGAACATCTGCCAGGAGACTGAGCGGCTGCAGTCTACAAACTTTGCCCTGGCCGAGTGAGGTGTAGCAGAAAAAGGCTGTGCTGCCCTGAAGAATGGCGCCACCAGCTCTGCCGTCTCTGGAGCGGAATTTACCTGATTTCTTCAGGGCTGCTGGGGGCAACTGGCCATTTGCCAATTTTCCTACTCTCACACTGGTTCTCAATGAAAAATAGTGTCTTTGTGATTTTGAGTAAAGCTCCTATCTGTTTTCTCCTTCTGTCTCTGTGGTTGTACTGTCCAGCAATCCACCTTTTCTGGAGAGGGCCACCTCTGCCCAAATTTTCCCAGCTGTTTGGACCTCTGGGTGCTTTCTTTGGGCTGGTGAGAGCTCTAATTTGCCTTGGGCCAGTTTCAGGTTTATAGGCCCCCTCAGTCTTCAGATACATGAGGGCTTCTTTGCTCTTGTGATCGTGTAGTCCCATAGCTGTAAAACCAGAATCACCAGGAGGTTGCACCTAGTCAGGAATATTGGGAATGGCCTAGAACAAGGTGTTTGGCACATAAGTAGACCACTTATCCCTCATTGTGACCTAATTCCAGAGCATCTGGCTGGGTTGTTGGGTTCTAGACTTTGTCCTCACCTCCCAGTGACCCTGACTAGCCACAGGCCATGAGATACCAGGGGGCCGTTCCTTGGATGGAGCCTGTGGTTGATGCAAGGCTTCCTTGTCCCCAAGCAAGTCTTCAGAAGGTTAGAACCCAGTGTTGACTGAGTCTGTGCTTGAAACCAGGCCAGAGCCATGGATTAGGAAGGGCAAAGAGAAGGCACCAGAATGAGTAAAGCAGGCAGGTGGTGAAGCCAACCATAAACTTCTCAGGAGTGACATGTGCTTCCTTCAAAGGCATTTTTGTTAACCATATCCTTCTGAGTTCTATGTTTCCTTCACAGCTGTTCTATCCATTTTGTGGACTGTCCCCCACCCCCACCCCATCATTGTTTTTAAAAAATTAAGGCCTGGCGCAGCAGCTCATGCCTATAATCCCAGCACTTTGGGAGGCTGAGGCGGGCGGATCACTTGAGGCCAGGAGTTTGAGACCAGCCCAGGCAACATAGCAAAACCCCATTCTGCTTTAAAAAAAAAAAAAAAAAAAATTAGCTTGGCGTAGTGGCATGTGCCTATAATCCCAGCTACTGGGGAGGCTGAGGCACAAGAATCATTTGAACCTGGGAGGTAGAGGTTGCTGTGAGCCGAGATTACGCCCCTGCACTCCAGCCTGGGTCACAGAGTGAGACTCCATCTCAGAAAAAAAAAAAATTGAGTCAGGTGCAGTAGCTCCTTCCTGTAGTCCCAGCTACTTGGGAGGCTGAGGCTAGAGGATCACTTGAGCCCAGGAGTTTGAGTCTAGTCTGGGCAACATAGCAAGACCCCATCTCTAAAATTTAAGTAAGTAAAAGTAGATAAATAAAAAGAAAAAAAAACTGTTTATGTGCTCATCATAAAGTAGAAGAGTGGTTTGCTTTTTTTTTTTTTTTTGGATTAATGAGGAAATCATTCTGTGGCTCTAGTCATAATTTATGCTTAATAACATTGATAGTAGCCCTTTGCGCTATAACTCTACCTAAAGACTCACATCATTTGGCAGAGAGAGAGTCGTTGAAGTCCCAGGAATTCAGGACTGGGCAGGTTAAGACCTCAGACAAGGTAGTAGAGGTAGACTTGTGGACAAGGCTCGGGTCCCAGCCCACCGCACCCCAACTTTAATCAGAGTGGTTCACTATTGATCTATTTTTGTGTGATAGCTGTGTGGCGTGGGCCACAACATTTAATGAGAAGTTACTGTGCACCAAACTGCCGAACACCATTCTAAACTATTCATATATATTAGTCATTTAATTCTTACATAACTTGAGAGGTAGACAGATATCCTTATTTTAGAGATGAGGAAACCAAGAGAACTTAGGTCATTAGCGCAAGGTTGTAGAGTAAGCGGCAAAGCCAAGACACAAAGCTGGGTGGTTTGGTTTCAGAGCCAGTGCTTTTCCCCTCTACTGTACTGCCTCTCAACCAACACAGGGTTGCACAGGCCCATTCTCTGATTTTTTTCCTCTTGTCCTCTGCCTCTCCCTCTAGCTCCCACTTCCTCTCTGCTCTAGTTCATTTTCTTTAGAGCAGCCCGAGTGATCATGAAGTGCAAATCTTGCCATGTCAGTCCCCTGCTTAGAACCCTCCAATGGCTCACTTTCTCTTTAGGCAAAAGTCTTTACCCCATGCCTTCTCCCATCTCATCTCAACCCCCTCATTTGTTGGCTGTCTGCTGTCAGCCACTCTTCTTTCAGGTCCTCAGATGCACTGCACCCTCTCCTGCCTGGGGGTCTTTGCTCCTGCTACTACCTCTGCTTGAACAGCTCCTCACCTTCCTTCCTCCAACCCTACCCTTGTATAGGTGACTTTTGTTCATCCTTCAGAATTCAACTCACATGTCTCTTGCATGGAGAACCCTCACCTACTGTGTTGAGACCCTGTCCAGCCCCCAGGTGGGATCCTCTCTCGACTTCCCATACATTTCTTTCACAGCATTTACATAGTCCATGATAGTTTACTTGTGGGATTATTTGGTTAATCTTTGCCTTTAACACCAGGGTTCCTTGGGTGAAGGAGCTTCTTTATCTTGGTAACAGCATTATTTCAAGCATAACTTGTAATATAGTTATATTACATATATAACATATATATATATAACATAACATATATAACATATATAACAAGCATAACTTGTTATATAGTCTTGTATATAGTAAGACCTCAATAAATATTTGGAGAACAAATGAATGTTGAATGCACACATCAATAGTGAAAC